TTATTCTCCATGGGCTGGAGAACACATAACGTGGTGTTTAGAATGAGACGGGCATTGATTGGATGCAAGGTCTCCACACTTACTAGCTGTGTGACATTGGACAAAGTGCTTCATCATTCTGAGACTCAGTTTTTAAAGGAAAAACAACTAACTACCTTGCAAGCTTGCTAGCAGGTTTAAGTGTAATAATGTGTGGGAATGACTGCACCGTGACTAACACGTAGTGACAGCTTAATTAATGTTAACCCTTATCATTATCATATAAGAATGTGAGTTACATAAGAGAGGAATCCTGTCAGTTCGTTCTCTGCTGTGTCCCCAAGACCATGAATCATGGCTGGCACGTAGTAGGCATTTAATAATATTTGTTCAACAAGTATTTGGCAGTCTTGGAGGGCAGAAAAGGAGGTGGGGAAGATGTTTAAATAACATTTTTTAAAAAGTCACATTGTCCTACAATACCAATTTTTCTTGCATATTTAGGAAATTGAGGGTTTTTTCCTAAAACATGCGGACATATGGGAAATAGGATGCAACATTTGCACTAATGTTTCCGACACAGTTAGAGGTTTCCAAGAGATTTTGCGCTGGGGAGGCTGCTTGCTACAAGCTCCCAAAGCTCTGGGAGGACATAGTATTCATTCCTCCCTCAGCAGAAGTGGTGAGGCAAGAAGCTCTGGGGAGCACCCAGCCTTGGACTTTTAGCATAGTGTGTCAGGTCTTCATAGTTTGGGCCCAGGGCACAGAGAAGTCACAGCTCTCCGGCATCCTGTGACCTTTACCCTCTTTGCCAAGGGAAAATGTGGCCCTCCAAAGCAAGAAACTTGAGGGCATGGGTCACCCCAGCCCTGGCATCTGCCCAGAGCCCGAGAAGGAAGGAGCAATGATCCTCCAGCTACCTCACAGGGCTGGCACAGGTGGCCACTGCCCTGGCATCACCCAGCTGTGTTCGGCAGCCTGAACCCCATCTGTGGGGATGTGAGGAGGAAAATACAAAAGTCCTTAGGTGAACACTGAGAAGGCAGATGCAGCAGAAGCCTCCAGGCCAGAACTACCCAGTCTTGGACCTATGGTGGAGATAGAGCATAGCTGGCGATCATGTGTACTTACACTCTAAGGTCACCTGGTTGCACTATGGCCTCATCTGTGGCTCTGAAAATGAAGATTTGGAAGGAGATCATCACAGCTAATGTTAACAAGCCCCTCCTGTGTGCCAAATCATTCACCCCTCACCACAACCGAATGAGCTAAGGATTCTCGTTATATATAGTTTATGGAGAGGGAAGTGCAGACATAAAGAGGTGAATTATCTTACCCAGATCACACAGCTGATAAGTGGTGGAGGCAGAATAGAATCTAAACAGTGTGGCTCCGGAGCCCACATGCATTGATTCGACAAGTGTTTATTGAGCACCTGCCGCGGACAAGGCCTTGTGTGATTAAACAGGGTTATAATTAGTAATGTAAAAATGAGAAATCACTAATGCTTTTTAGACTTAACATTTTCTTTTTTTGTAGGTTTCAGGCACAGAACTGTATATCCAATAATAGTGAAATGGATCCCACTAATTATGACCGAAATGATGATACATTTAAATGACTTGGATGTTTTATAGGTATGATCTCGTGAAACCTTGAGAGAAACTGAATGACGAATGAAACTATTGTTCCTGTTTCACACAGAAGAAAACTGAGGTTAAAAGGGGTAAAGTAATTTTGCATGGCATGAAGTAGAAATCAACACTTTTTTTTTTAAAATTGTCTAATAGGTTGGCACTCATCATGAGCCCCTGTTCTCATTCTGCAAATGGTGAAGCTCTCTATTGTCCTGACCCCACGGTTCCTGTCCCATGACCAGGGCCAGCTCACCAAGGAGCTGCAGCAGCACGTAAAGTCAGTGACATGCCCATGCGAGTACCTGAGGAAGGTGAGTGAGTGCAGACAGATGGGGCCTGGTGCCATCATTTGTTTTTTATGTTTTGTCGCCAAAAGTGACCTTGAGGAACCCTGGGAGCTCAGGAAGGAAGGAGCGCCCAGAAGCAGGGACAGGGAGCTGGTTGGGGAGGACCAGAAATCAGGTTTGTGAAGGTTCCAGAGAGGACCTGGCCTTCCTTTTCATTATTTCAACTATTATTATTCCAGGTTATCAATACTCTGGCTGACCATCGTCATCGTGGGACTGACTTTGGTGGAAGTCCTTGGTTACTTATCATTACTGTGTTTCTGAGAAGTTATAAATTTGCCATCTCCCTCTGCACAAGTTACCTTTGTGTGAGTATACTAACTTTCTGTAGAGGTATACTCTAGCCGTCATTCTTATATTATTATTTCCTAGGTGTCTTTCCTGAAGACTATCTTCCCGTCTCAAAATGGACATGATGGATCCACGGATGTACAGCAGAGAGCCAGGAGGTCCAACTGCCGTAGACAGGAAGGTATGGCTCTGTTGGAGTCCCCATAGTGTGGAGCACACAAAGAAAAGAGTTTCTTCCTTTCCAGGAATTAAAATTGTCCTGGAAGACATCTTTACTTTATGGAGACAGGTGGAAACCAAAGTTCGAGCTAAAATCCGTAAGATGAAGGTGACAACAAAAGTCAACTGTCATGACAAAATCAATGGAAAGAGGAAGACCGCCAAAGAACAGTAAGATGTGCCTTGACACAAATACTGTTGTAGGATCATGTGTGTGCATTTCTCTCCCTTCTAGTCTGAGGAAACTAAGCATGAAAGAACGTGAGCACGGAGAAAAGGAGAGGCAGGTGTCAGAGGCAGAGGAAAATGGGAAATTGGATATGAAAGAAATACACACCTACATGTGAGTTCAGAAACTGAACCCCACCCTCTTGGCTTTATCTGATGAAAGTGATTGTAATCCATAGGGAAATGTTTCAACGTGCGCGAGCGTTGCGGCGGCGGGCAGAGGACTACTACAGATGCAAAGTAAGGAGCTTCCTCCCCGCAGTTGCAGGATAACATTCAATTTCTCATGTGTTGGCTTTTTCAGATCACCCCTTCTGCAAGAAAGCCTCTTTGCAACCGGGTAAGTTTGCTTGTTTTCCTTGCTTTTGGACATAGTCTGCCAGGTCAGGACATGGATACATTTTTCTCCCTACGGCTCTGTGCTCAAGCCCTGCAGAGGGAGATGGCAGAGAGGAAGGCTGCCTACAAGCATCACAGTCCCATCCCTGTTGGTAACCGTGTTGCGCAAAAACACCTTCATCCCCACCCAGTGGGGCCCCCATCTAATATTCTAAGTGTCAGAGGTTCCATATTTGTAATAGCAAATGGGCCCTGACTGTAAATTAGTGAAGAGTGAATGTAACTTATTACCCACAGGGACAATTCCAAATGAAGGCCTTAAATGATGCTCAGCTAAGCTGGTTCTTGTGTGGCCTCTGTACCTTCAAAAGCTGCCGAGTCCTATGATTACACGCGATGGGACTTGTACACTTGAAGTGAAACACAGTTTTAAAACTTGCTTTGTTTAGAATTCCCACCTCATTTTTCCATGGACAAAAGTATTCTTTAGGTCCTAGTGCACTTACAATTTGGTATTACCTGGGAGTGAAAAGAAATATTACAGCCATGCCTAACTGACTTCTTGAGGTAAGATTGTTCTGTCAGAAAACCCTCTCCCAGTTCCCCTGCAGCTCTTCAGGAATCCACATCTCTCCAGAGCTCTTTGTTCTCATGGGTGGCACCTCCAGAGTGAAGAAGATCCTTTGTCAAGAAGGGAAACAGAGGGGAAATGAGAGGGTCCTGCAGGCAGAGCTGGAATCAACTTCCACTCTGCCTCTTGCAAGCTGTGTGACCCTGGGCACAATTTCTCCTTCCTCTGGAAACCTCTGTTTTCTTAGATTTGGAGCAGGGTGGTCACACTGACCTTGCAGAGTTCTGAGAATCAGAGACAGAACATAAAAGGCCTGGAAAACATTCTCCAAAAAGAAGCTGCAACATGTGTGGACAATGGGCTTTTCATGCCTCTCTTACTGTCTCTTACTGTCTATTGACCTGGTGCAAGAAACATGCTCTGGTGATGGCTGTGAGGGAGGAATGAGGATAGACATAGACACTCCTGTGTCTCAAACATGCTTCTTTATTACTCTGTTATGACTCTGTCTTCCCTGGGGCAGGACCCCAGCCTGCCTACATTTGCAGACAGACACAGTGGCATGTGGAGACAACAGTGTGTCCCAATGACTTTTCTTTACCCCCCAGCTGTCGGCAGTACTCAGTGGAAGGGTGATATTATGACACTGACACTGCTATTTTGAAACCTGGAGGATGGAAAGGTGCAAAAATCTATCACCAGCAACAGAAGGTGCAGACTGTGTTGGTGGCGGTAATTTTGTCCATCAAATGAATATGTGTGAAAACATTCCCTCCTTTGGCCCTACAGGTCAGAATGGCGGCAGTGGAGCATCGTCATTCTTCAGGATTGCCCTACTGGCCCTACCTCACAGCTGAAACTTTAAAAAACAGGATGGGCCACCAGCCACCTCCTCCAACTCAACAACATTCTATAATTGATAACTCCCTGAGCCTCAAGACACCTTCCGAGCGTCTGCTCTATCCCCTTCCACCCTCAGCGGATGATAATCTCAAGA